CATGACTTTTTCAAAAAGGTATTAGAAAAACCATTTCATAACTTTGTCAAAGTTAAATTATAGGCTAAATCCTATATATCTTAATGGCACATGCAGCGCAAGTAGGTCTACAAGACGCTACTTCCCCTATCATAGAAGAGCTTATCACCTTTCATGATCACGCCCTCATAATCATTTTCCTTATCTGCTTCCTAGTCCTGTATGCCCTTTTCCTAACACTCACAACAAAACTAACTAATACTAACATCTCAGACGCTCAGGAAATAGAAACCGTCTGAACTATCCTGCCCGCCATCATCCTAGTCCTCATCGCCCTCCCATCCCTACGCATCCTTTACATAACAGACGAGGTCAACGATCCCTCCCTTACCATCAAATCAATTGGCCACCAATGGTACTGAACCTACGAGTACACCGACTACGGCGGACTAATCTTCAACTCCTACATACTTCCCCCATTATTCCTAGAACCAGGCGACCTGCGACTCCTTGACGTTGACAATCGAGTAGTACTCCCGATTGAAGCCCCCATTCGTATAATAATTACATCACAAGACGTCTTGCACTCATGAGCTGTCCCCACATTAGGCTTAAAAACAGATGCAATTCCCGGACGTCTAAACCAAACCACTTTCACCGCTACACGACCGGGGGTATACTACGGTCAATGCTCTGAAATCTGTGGAGCAAACCACAGTTTCATGCCCATCGTCCTAGAATTAATTCCCCTAAAAATCTTTGAAATAGGGCCCGTATTTACCCTATAGCACCCCCTCTACCCCCTCTAGAGCCCACTGTAAAGCTAACTTAGCATTAACCTTTTAAGTTAAAGATTAAGAGAACCAACACCTCTTTACAGTGAAATGCCCCAACTAAATACTACCGTATGGCCCACCATAATTACCCCCATACTCCTTACACTATTCCTCATCACCCAACTAAAAATATTAAACACAAACTACCACCTACCTCCCTCACCAAAGCCCATAAAAATAAAAAATTATAACAAACCCTGAGAACCAAAATGAACGAAAATCTGTTCGCTTCATTCATTGCCCCCACAATCCTAGGCCTACCCGCCGCAGTACTGATCATTCTATTTCCCCCTCTATTGATCCCCACCTCCAAATATCTCATCAACAACCGACTAATCACCACCCAACAATGACTAATCAAACTAACCTCAAAACAAATGATAACCATACACAACACTAAAGGACGAACCTGATCTCTTATACTAGTATCCTTAATCATTTTTATTGCCACAACTAACCTCCTCGGACTCCTGCCTCACTCATTTACACCAACCACCCAACTATCTATAAACCTAGCCATGGCCATCCCCTTATGAGCGGGCACAGTGATTATAGGCTTTCGCTCTAAGATTAAAAATGCCCTAGCCCACTTCTTACCACAAGGCACACCTACACCCCTTATCCCCATACTAGTTATTATCGAAACCATCAGCCTACTCATTCAACCAATAGCCCTGGCCGTACGCCTAACCGCTAACATTACTGCAGGCCACCTACTCATGCACCTAATTGGAAGCGCCACCCTAGCAATATCAACCATTAACCTTCCCTCTACACTTATCATCTTCACAATTCTAATTCTACTGACTATCCTAGAAATCGCTGTCGCCTTAATCCAAGCCTACGTTTTCACACTTCTAGTAAGCCTCTACCTGCACGACAACACATAATGACCCACCAATCACATGCCTATCATATAGTA